TGCTACCATTATGGTTATGGTTAACTGGGGGCATCATTGGTGCCTGAGTTTCTACTCAAATAACATAAGGGAAATCAAGAGACCAAGGCCATGATGACTCAAGCAGTCTCCATGGCTTGGTGGTAAAGGAGTGAATCCTTCCTTACAGCTGATCTTGCCTTTGTATATGTCACATATTGGTCCTGATTAGAAAGGTCTATAGGCTAATTTGTGCAAGACACATTCCTTCTCATTATACCATGATACAGGCCATGTGAAACACCAGATTCAATCTTATAGCCTCTCTGCTGCTGCTAAGTAAGAAACTTCTACTTTTAGTGTCTTTTCTCTCTCAACACAAAAATACTCTGTAAGTCACCCAGATCTGGGTTGCCCATGATTACCAGGCTTTTCCCAATTAGAAATATGACTCATGTTCCATTTTACCAATACATCTCAGGCACAGAACTAGCAAGGAAAGACAAAATTAAAATGTTTCTGTAATTCCAGCCCATCAATTGAAACAAGATGTTTCTGAACTTTTCCCAATGTGAAGAACAAAAAGTAATAGCATTTTGTTTATTTATTTGTGTACAACACTGTGGTCAGGAACTTGTTGCTTCCCCAGGGAAATTGCTTGCAAGCATCACTGAGAAGAGGACTTAACAATTCACACTGATCATTCCCTGTGGTCTGCCATGGCGAGGGTGATACTTTCATGTTTTATAAGCACCAGACAAGAGAGCTGGATCAATTTTCTCTCTCGATATTCTAGTCTCTGTTGAAACGACTCCCTCAGACATCAGCAGCTCCGGGTTCTTTCTAAAAAATAAAGTAAGTACTCTTAGGTCTGTTCACAGTAAGGGACAAGAAGTCCAAAACATATCCCTGCCTTTTACAATTCAGAAATCAACGTGGAGATCTTTCCTACTTTTAGGCAGTACATACAGCTTCGCTGAGGTCTGTGTGTCAAACTTACTGAGAGGAGGACATCGTGGAGACTTATCGTTAATTAGCAATGCTTATGCATGCAAACCTTGGTCAGATGATGTTGTGTTTGGAGAAAAGAGAGAAGAGAATTGAATAAGTACATGACCCCTTGGAAGCTGTTTTCAGTTGAGGATTTTGGTGAGTAGCCACTTGAAATCAAGGGAAATTCCATGAATAGCAGGAGCTGGGAAGAAAGGAAGAGGAGGAAGGATCCCACCACTTTTTTCTTCCCATCTAACACCGTGCTTATGCAAAGCATAGTCCATATGAGATCTGCCTTATAAAAACTTGCTGAATAAAGCGAATGGAAGTTAAATTTTGGACTTTCTTCCATAATAGCTTCAAATTATGGTGACTTTGTTGCCTATAGAGGGCCAGGAAATACATTTCTTTGAGATCCTAGAATCTGAGTGTGTGCTCTACACAGGATGGATAGAGCGAGCCTCTGGCAGTTCCATTTATCCAGAGGCAAAAGCACGCCTGCCACTGGAGGCGCTCTTGGGTTCCAACAAAGAACCTATGTTGCCTAAGGAAACAGTGCTTTCTCTTAAAAGGTACAATCTTGGCTCCTCTGCCATGAAGCGGAATGTTCCTGGACATGTGCTTCAGAGACCTTCCTATTTAACCAGGATACAAGTTACATTGTTATGCAATTCCTCTGCTGAGGCCCTGTAAAAGGAGTGAGTTAGGACAGATGCAGCAAGATATTAGGACAGATTTCGCCCATTATTCAGGCTGCACAACACAGAAGGAAACTTGATTTCAATAAGACCCAATTCTTAACAGTCTTTTCTACCCACTTTTACCCATAACTTTTCCAAATTTGGTTCAAATTGTGCAGAGAAACAATAAAATTTTTAAAAAGGATAAACTGGCTAGTTAAAAGTAAATGGCATTTAATTAAAACAAATCTTGCAAATTCATGAAAAAACAAAAAGCTATGTGATGGTAAACCTTAGGGCA